TGCTAGTTGAAAATGTTATGTAAGCTGCATGCTTTTTACAAATGGTAGTGGTTCTCATGTCCAGCAATGGCCACTGCACCGTCCCTGTATGAAAGTCCCCTCCATAAATCTATGTCTCCTTTGCTGTCTCCAGATCTCCTCCTCTACCTCTCCCACACGGTGCCTTCCCTACTGGAGTAAACTGGGGTCCCGCAGGGCACCCTTTCCCTGCAATTTTTTTTTTTTTTTTGAGACAGAGTCTCGCTCTGTTGCCCAGGCTGGAGTGCAGTGGTGCGATCTCGGCTTACTGCAGCCTTTGCCTCCCGGGTTCAAGCGATTCTCCTACCTCAGCTTCCTGAGTAGCTGGGATTACAGGCACGCACCATCACGCCCCGCTAATTCTTTTTTTTTTTTTTGTATGTTTACAAAATAGGGACGGGGTTTCACTATCGTTGGCCAGGCTGGTCTCGAACTCCTGGCCTCAAGTGATCTGCCCCCCTCGGGTTCCCAAAGTGCACCTGGCCTCTCTCCCTGCATCTTTATGTGCCTGCAACACCAAGAGGGAGCTCTTGGCCCCTGGGTTAAGGTCAGGGCTCCAGAAGCCCAGGGTCAAGGCTATGGCCGCATCCCAAGGACGTGCATCCCTGCAAGAGGCTGCATCAGACAGGCATGGAAGAGGCGCCGCTGGGGCCTCCTTGAATTCCTGCTGGGAAAAGCAAGTGGAGGTGCTCCTTGAAGAAACAGGGGGATCCCACCGATCTCAGGGGTTCTGTTCTGGCCTGCGGCCCTGGATCGTCCAGCCTGGGTCGGGGTGGGGAGCAGACCTCGCCCTTATCGGCTGGGGCTGAGGGTGAGGGTCCCGTTTCCCCAAAGGCCTAGCCTGGGGTTCCAGCCACAAGCCCTACCGGGCAGCGCCCGGCCCCGCCCCTCCAGGCCTGGCACTCGTCCTCAACCAAGATGGCGCGGATGGCTTCAGGCGCATCACGACACCGGCGCGTCACGCGACCCGCCCTACGGGCACCTCCCGCGCTTTTCTTAGCGCCGCAGACGGTGGCCGAGCGGGGGACCGGGAAGCATGGCCCGGGGGTCGGCGGTTGCCTGGGCGGCGCTCGGGCCGTTGTTGTGGGGCTGCGCGCTGGGGCTGCAGGGCGGGATGCTGTACCCCCAGGAGAGCCCGTCGCGGGAGTGCAAGGAGCTGGACGGCCTCTGGAGCTTCCGCGCCGACTTCTCTGACAACCGACGCCGGGGCTTCGAGGAGCAGTGGTACCGGCGGCCGCTGTGGGAGGTGCGATCTCGGGGCAGGGCCGGGAGGCGCCCCTAGGAGCTGAGCCCGGCTCTTCTCTCCACAGTCAGGCCCCACCGTGGACATGCCAGTTCCCTCCAGCTTCAATGACATCAGCCAGGACTGGCGTCTGCGGCATTTTGTCGGCTGGGTGTGGTACGAACGGGAGGTGATCCTGCCGGAGCGATGGACCCAGGACCTGCGCACAAGAGTGGTGCTGAGGATTGGCAGTGCCCATTCCTATGCCATCGTGGTCAGTGCGGCCAGGAGCAGGCAGGGCGGGTGCAGCCCCCTCCCCGTATCTCCTGTGTCTGCAGTGGGTGAATGGGGTCGACACGCTAGAGCATGAGGGGGGCTACCTCCCCTTCGAGGCCGACATCAGCAACCTGGTCCAGGTGGGGCCCCTGCCCTCCCGGCTCCGAATCACTATCGCCATCAACAACACACTCACCCCCACCACCCTGCCACCAGGGACCATCCAATACCTGACTGACACCTCCAAGTGGGTACCATCCTGCCTCCATTGCACACACCGGGCCCAGCAAACCACAGTCCTCCCATCCTAGGTATCCCAAGGGTTACTTTGTCCAGAACACATATTTTGACTTTTTCAACTACGCTGGACTGCAGCGGTCTGTACTTCTGTACACGACACCCACCACCTACATCGATGACATCACCGTCACCACCAGCGTGGAGCAAGACAGTGGTGAGGGCTTCTGGTAGGATCCTCTCAGCGGGCCCTCAGCCCTGGTCTCTCTTGTTTCTTGCAGGGCTGGTGAATTACCAGATCTCTGTCAAGGGCAGTAACCTGTTCAAGTTGGAAGTGCGTCTTTTGGATGCAGAAAACAAAGTCGTGGCGAATGGGACTGGGACCCAGGGCCAACTTAAGGTGCCAGGTGTCAGCCTCTGGTGGCCGTACCTGATGCACGAACGCCCTGCCTATCTGTATTCATTGGAGGTAATGGTGGTTTGGGACATGCCTAAGGGAGGGGTGCTCACACCTGGTGCTTTGGCTGTCATAGGTGCAGCTGACTGCACAGACGTCACTGGGGCCTGTGTCTGACTTCTACACACTCCCTGTGGGGATCCGCACTGTGGCTGTCACCAAGAGCCAGTTCCTCATCAATGGGAAACCTTTCTATTTCCACGGTGTCAACAAGCATGAGGATGCGGACGTGTGTTGGGGCTCCTGGGTCCTTGTCGGGGCGACAGGGGTCACTTGGCTCTGCTATCTCCTAGATCCGAGGGAAGGGCTTCGACTGGCCGCTGCTGGTGAAGGACTTCAACCTGCTTCGCTGGCTTGGTGCCAACGCTTTCCGTACCAGCCACTACCCCTATGCAGAGGAAGTGATGCAGATGTGTGACCGCTATGGGATTGTGGTCATCGATGAGTGTCCCGGCGTGGGCCTGGCGCTGCCGTGAGTCTCTGCTGTGCACCTGCTCCGCCTGCTGACCCTCTGTCCCTTCCCTCCTGGCCCGCAGGCAGTTCTTCAACAACGTTTCTCTGCATCACCACATGCAGGTGATGGAAGAAGTGGTGCGTAGGGACAAGAACCACCCCGCGGTCGTGATGTGGTCTGTGGCCAACGAGCCTGCGTCCCACCTAGAATCTGCTGGCTACTACTTGAAGTGAGTGCTCCCTCCCTGCCCTCGGCTAGAGTTGGAACCTGTTTCTTCTGCCTTTTGTGGACAGGATGGTGATCGCTCACACCAAATCCTTGGACCCCTCCCGGCCTGTGACCTTTGTGAGCAACTCTAACTATGCAGCAGACAAGGGGGTGAGCCTGGGGGTCCCCACCCCACTTCTCCCGTGCTGAACGGGCTCTGCTGCTCTGGTCCTAGGCTCCGTATGTGGATGTGATCTGTTTGAACAGCTACTACTCTTGGTATCACGACTACGGGCACCTGGAGTTGATTCAGCTGCAGCTGGCCACCCAGTTTGAGAACTGGTATAAGAAGTATCAGAAGCCCATTATTCAGAGCGAGTATGGAGCAGAAACGATTGCAGGGTTTCACCAGGTAAGCAGTGTTGAGCTTTCTGCTTGTGTGTTGACTCTTACATTCTCTTTGCCTTGAATCCTAGGATCCACCTCTGATGTTCACTGAAGAGTACCAGAAAAGTCTGCTAGAGCAGTACCATCTGGGTCTGGATCAAAAACGCAGAAAATACGTGGTTGGAGAGCTCATTTGGAATTTTGCCGATTTCATGACTGAACAGTGTAAGTGGCAGTTTGGCTCATGGGATAACGTAAATCGCTTTGTGTCTTTTTTTTTTTTTTGTAGCACCGACGAGAGTGCTGGGGAATAAAAAGGGGATCTTCACTCGGCAGAGACAACCAAAAAGTGCAGCGTTCCTTTTGCGAGAGAGATACTGGAAGATTGCCAATGAAACCAGGTATCCCCACTCAGTAGCCAAGTCACAATGTTTGGAAAACAGCCTGTTTACTTGAGCAAGACTGATACCACCTGCGTGTCCCTTCCTCCCCGAGTCAGGGCGACTTCCACAGCAGCAGAACAAGTGCCTCCTGGACTGTTCACGGCAGACCAGAACGTTTCTGGCCTGGGTTTTGTGGTCATCTATTCTAGCAGGGAACACTAAAGGTGGAAATAAAAGATTTTCTATTATGGAAATAAAGAGTTGGCATGAAAGTGGCTACTGAAAAGCATCTGAAATCATTTCTGTGCGTCGTGCTGT